ATGCAAAATCACTGATTTTAGTGCTTGGATATTTTTAAGTAATTAGTAGATTACCTTCAAAGAGTTCTAAGTTAAAAGTATTAGGGGCCAGGCACGACGGCTCACGCCTGTCATTCCAACACTTGGGAGGCCAAGGCACAAGGATTGCTTGTGGCAGGAAGTTTGATATCAACCTGGGCAACACAGCAAGACCCTGTCTCTACCAATTAGCTGGGTACAGTGTTGCATACCTGTAATCCCAGCTACTTGGGGCTGAAGTGGAAGGATCCCTTGAGCTCAGGAGTTCAAGTCTGCACTGAGCTATAATTGCACCATAGCACTCCAGCCTGGGTGACAGTGTGAGATCCTGTCTCTCTATGTTTTTTTTTTAATGTTTCTGGATATTGCTATAACCAAGTGGATGAACCAGAACCTACAGTAATTGCAGGAAGAGCCATGAGAGAAGCCACACCTTCCAGAGGACATGCCTCAATAAAATGTACCTCTTTCTGAGTATGCTGAATGTCAAACAGATGTACTGTTTAGAGAGGAGTGTGGAGGAGACAGGGTGAGGGAAGGAGGGAAAGCAAGGAAGGAGGGAGAAGGAAGAAGGGAAAGAGAAGGAAGAAAGAAAGAAAAAAGGAAGAAAAGGAGGAAGAAAGGAAGGAAGGGAATTAAGAGTAAAAATTTAATATGGCATTTATGGGGCATTTAGAAAGCCACAACATTCCTGTGAGAACAGCATTGTATACTCAGAGCCATCCTTAATAGAGAAATCTTGAGAGCACTTATGGCAGGCAAGCTCTACCTCCTGGGCAGGGAGAGAGACTAAGGGTGTCTGCTTATTATGCCATGAAATTACTGGCAGATTCCCAGTTTCTGGTCCACTGGATGATTTTGACCCACACACCTTCCCTGAAGCTTTAAGGAAAAGGTAACAGTAAAGTTAAAAATTAAGCTTTTAACTTCGACACAGTGATGTCAAAAGATTTGGTGAATGATTTATGGGGCTAAACTTGGTAATCCTAGAAAGTCAATATTGTGTAAAGTTGAGAGAAAAGTCTTCACAGCGGAAGAAGAAATCACTTTTTTGTCCCGAATCAGGTTAGTCTACGGGGCTCATTAAATGAAATGAGTATGCTGACATCAACGTGTTTTGCACTCACAGTGGGTGGAGGCAAAACCCTTCAGCAAGAAGAGAAGCAACTTCAGCCGTGTATGCAAATGGATAACCGGTTGCCTCCCAAAAAAGGTAGCACTTTATTCTGTTCCATTAAACAGGTGCAGCAATTGCGACTTTCTGTTTTACTTTGTAGTTCCAGGTTTCTGTTCCTTTCGCTATGGATTGTCTTTCCTTGTGCACTGTTGTAATGTTATAATAACAGCACAGCGTGCGTGCCTGAACCTCACAATGGTAGTCATGGTGAATAGCACAGATCCACATGGTTTGCCCAACACCTCCACAAAGAAGCTCCTGGATAATATAAAGGTACATCAATAATTTTCCCCACAGTCAAATGTAGTGATTCGACATGTCCCCCCTTGTCTTTTAGAACCCTATGTATAATTGGAGCCCAGATATCCAGGGAATCATCTTGAGTTCCACCTCCTATGGTGTCATCATCATCCAAGTTCCTGTTGGATACTTCTCTGGAATATATTCTACAAAGAAAATGATTGGCTTTGCATTATGCCTCAGCTCTGTGTTAAGCCTGCTCATCCCACCAGCAGCTGGAATTGGAGTAGCTTGGGTCGTTGTATGTCGAGCAGTTCAGGGAGCAGCCCAGGTATTAAAATAATGCTAAAACTGAACAGAGTTAGAGATTAAATGTCAAACCTTTCTCATTTCAGGGGATAGTTGCAACAGCCCAGTTTGAAATATATGTCAAATGGGCTCCTCCCCTGGAACGAGGCCGACTTACTTCTATGAGTACATCAGGTAAAGAATTAAAGCCTAGAATGTTTGAATCCAATTAGGGGTGTTCTTTGTACCTACTGATTAGGGTTTTTGCTGGGACCCTTTATTGTCCTACTTGTGACTGGAGTTATCTGTGAATCTCTGGGCTGGCCCATGGTCTTCTATATTTTTGGTGAGTCTCTTTCTGTAAAATCCTAGTTATTAACTTCCAATTCTAACTTACCCTGCTTTGATAGGTGCTTGTGGCTGTGCCGTATGTCTTCTCTGGTTCGTTCTGTTTTATGATGACCCCAAAGACCACCCATGTATAAGCATCAGTGAAAAGGAATACATCACATCCTCCCTGGTCCAGCAGGTAGAACACAGTTCTCCATATTGGCATCTCCCAATGTGCTAATTCTTAATGAATTTCTCTCCAGGTCAGTTCAAGTAGACAATCTCTGCCTATCAAGGCTATACTTAAGTCGCTTCCAGTCTGGGCTATTTCCACTGGTAGTTTTACGTTTTTCTGGTCACATAACATCATGACACTATACACTCCAATGTTTATCAACTCCATGCTTCATGTTAATATAAAAGAGGTAAGTATACTATTTGTTCTTTTTTTTAACTTAACTCACTCCAAGAATAATGTTTCCTCTTCAGAATGGGTTCTTGTCTTCCCTTCCCTATTTGTTTGCCTGGATCTGTGGTAACCTAGCAGGTCAGTTATCAGACTTCTTCCTGACCAGGAATATTCTCAGCGTAATTGCTGTCCGGAAACTCTTCACAGCAGCAGGTAAGCAACAGCCAGAACATTTAAGCACTTGGCACCTGACTATGTTGTCTGAATCACTCCCCAGGATTTCTCCTTCCTGCAATCTTTGGTGTCTGCCTGCCTTACCTGAGTTCCACCTTCTACAGCATTGTCATTTTCCTAATACTTGCTGGTGCAACAGGCAGCTTTTGCTTGGGTGGAGTGTTTATAAATGGCTTGGATATTGCTCCCAGGTAGGATTTGTTTATACGCTTTTTTTTAACCTTTTACATTTGTGTATTACTCTTTTATGCATAGATATTTTGGATTTATTAAAGCATGTTCAACTTTAACTGGAATGATAGGAGGACTAATTGCTTCCACTTTGACTGGATTGATCCTTAAGCAGGTAAGAAACATACAGATGTGTAGTTATTTTTCATTTACAATTACTTTGAATTTTAATTCCTTAGGATCCGGAATCCGCCTGGTTTAAAACCTTCATCCTGATGGCAGCCATTAATGTGACTGGCCTAATTTTCTACCTTATAGTTGCTACAGCAGAAATTCAGGACTGGGCTAAAGAAAAACAACACACACGTCTCTGAAGGTGAGAAGTGATCAGATTAAGGACAATTTTTGAAACTGGGAATGCAGGAGACAGAGGAGATAAGGATGACTCCTCAGACGAGAAGGAATAACGGGTGCAGGTTTGGAGAAGAGGAGACCATGTTAAGCCTGAGAATATTAGACATCCTGAAATGGCTGTGGGACTCTGTGGGGATGCTAAGGCTGGAGATATAAATTTGGGAGGCTGGGCCTCTTTAACATCAAAAGATGAGGATGAAAAAGAGAAGTTTGCAAAAAAGACTGGGAAGGGCCTTCAACGAAGTAGGAAGAACAGTTGTAAAATGGAGACTCGAAGTGAAAAAGGTTGGGAGCAAGGACCTTTGGCAAGTGCTATAATATCAAGACATTACATTATATAAGGTCTAAGAATTTACAATGGTTTAGGCAAGAGAAACTTTAAAGGTAACCCTGACTAAAATGATTTTCAAATGAATGATGGAGACAAAGAGTCCTTTAAGGTGTGTTCAAGGTATAATACTGTGCTTTGCTTATGTAAACTCTATCAGTGGTAAATGAATTGGAGGAGAAATGTCTCTTTGTAGAATAATTTTGGCTAATACATAAATAAGAATTGAAAGATGCAGAATGTCCTTATTTTGCAACCCTCAATAAATTAAGAGATCCAGGTGTTGAATATCAATGATCATTAGTATCACA